TCTTAAACAAGAAAAACAGGAAACCTATACATATATATATTGTTTCACAATGACTAATTCTGATGGTAGGAATGTGGGCAGTCATTATATTATTCTTTTTTTTCTGTGTTCTTCTACTTTCTTTTTCTTTTTTCTTTTTTTTTTTTTTTTGAGACGGAGTCTCGCTCGTCGCCCAGGCTGGAGTGCAGTGGCACGATCTCGGCTCACTGCAAACTCCGCCTCCCGGGTTCACGCCATTCTCCTGCCTCAGCCTCCCGAGTAGCTGGGACTACAGGCGCCCGCCACCACGCCCGGCTAATTTTTTTGTATTTTTGGTGGAGACGTGGTTTCACCGTGTTAGCCAGGATGGTCTCGATCTCCTGACTTCGAGGGGCCACAGGACTAGTAGAGCCAAGAGTTGAGGGTCCGGGTGGGGTGATCCGGCCGTCAGAAATGCAAAAGCCTGGAAAGACATCTCCAAAGGCCAATCTCAGGTTGGACAATCGTGAGCTGGGGAAGCTGCAAACACTGTGACCTCCGGAATAACCGCTGGTAATCAGTTACCTCTAACCCTTAGCAGAATTCAGGTCCCTCTACTACTCCTAACCTGGTGGCCTTTCATTAACTCTATGAAGCCAGTTTAGTTCGGGGGAAGGGCAATTATCATTTAGACTACGAACTAATTTCTCCCAAAGTTAGCTTGGCCCAAGCCCAGGAATGACCAAGGACCGTTTAGAGGTTAAAGGCAAGCTGCGGGTTGGTTAGATCAGATCTCTTTCGCTGTCATAATTTTGTAATATAATTTTTGCAAAGGCGGCTTCAGGTTTTTTGCTAAGACAGGTTTTTTGATCAGATCAAATTCTTCTGCTACAGCGCTCTCCCTAAAAGCATAGGAAGGCATTTCTGCATTTCCTTCCTGGGCGGAGGAAAAGCCCCGCCTCCTCAGGCTCTGAGTCCCGCCCGGTCACCATTCCGATTGACACTCCAGCTGACCAATCAGCGCGCTGGCTGGAGCGCGGGTCTGCCCCTCTGGACGCACATGCGCGCTGTCCTGGCTCGGGAGATGGACGGCCGCCGTGTTTTGGGCCGGTTCTGGAGTGGCTGGCGGCGGGGCCTGGGTGTCCGCCCAGTGCCCGAGGACGCAGGCTTTGGCACCGAAGCCCGGTGATTAAGTACCCCCTCTCTCATGCGGGACGATGACTCCCATTGCTTCTCCCTCCTTGTCCAGGCATCAGAGGCAACCCCGCGGCTCCTGCCAACGGTCGGGGCCCCTCGGGGACCAGCCCTTCGCGGGGCTGCTGCCAAAAAACCTCAGTCGGGAGGAGCTGGTTGATGCGCTGCGGGCAGCCGTGGTGGACCGGAAAGGTGAGGGGTGAGAGGCACGGCCGCACAAGGACTTTTGCTGATGTTCGTGTGATGTATGTTTCAGGACCTCTAGTGACGTTGAACAAGCCACAGGGTCTACCAGTGACAGGTATGGGCCGGGGATGTGGGAAGGGAATGCAGGCCTCTTGTAATTTTTCTTTCTTACTTTCCAGGAAAACCAGGAGAGCTGACGTTGTTCTCAGTGCTGCCAGAGCTGAGCCAGTCCCTAGGGCTCAGGGAGCAGGAGCTTCAGGTTGTCCGAGCATCTGGGAAGTAAGTGGTAGGGGTGACAGGAAGCTAGGAGTTTTAACTTGTGTGATTTGTCTGCTTATTCCAGAGAAAGCTCTGGGCTTGTACTCCTCTCCAGCTGTCCCCAGACAGCTAGTCGCCTCCAGAAGTACTTCACCCATGCACGGAGAGCCCAAAGGCCCACAGCCACCTACTGGTGAGAGGTGCTGGGAGGTTCCTAGAGTGGTGCACCCTGTGACCTCCTCCTGCCCCTTTCTCAGTGCTGTCACTGATGGGATCCCAGCTGCTTCTGAGGGGAAGATCCAGGCTGCCCTGAAACTGGAACACATTGATGGGGTCAATCTCGTGAGTCCGGGTCTGGGAAGAGGAGGGGTGCTGGGTCTGGGTATAGCTCCCAGACCTGTGTAAGGCTTGTTCACTCTTGGCTGGCACCACAGACAGTTCCAGTGAAGGCCCCATCCCGAAAGGACATCCTGGAAGGTGTCAAGAAGACTCTCAGTCACTTTCGTGTGGTAGCCACAGGCTCTGGCTGTGCCCTGGTCCAGCTGCAGCCACTGACAGGTAGGTCTGGCACCCTAGCCAGCCTTTAAAACCCACTGTCTCTCCTGGCTTTCCTGTTGCCCAGTGTTCTCCAGTCAACTACAGGTGCACATGGTACTACAGCTCTGCCCTGTGCTTGGGGACCACATGTACTCTGCCCGTGTGGGCACTGTCCTGGGCCAGCGATTTCTGCTGCCAGCTGAGAACAACAAGCCCCAAAGACAGGTACTCCAGCCCACCTGCCTGCTGCTTTCTGAGGGCTGAACACAACGTACCTCTCCCGCTCCAGGTCCTGGATGAAGCCCTCCTCAGACGCCTCCACCTGACCCCCTCCCAGGCTGCCCAGCTGCCCTTGCACCTCCACCTACATCGGCTCCTTCTCCCAGGCACCAGGGCCAGGGACACCCCTGTTGAGCTCCTGGCACCACTGCCCCCTTATTTCTCCAGGACCCTACAGTGCCTGGGGCTCCGCTTACAATAGTCCTCCCTCTGTTCCTGACCCCCTCACACACACTGGAAAGTGAGGGTGGGGGCTCTGCAGTCAGACAAACCTAAGATCACATCCTGGACAGGCCACTTGCTTGCTGTGTGGCATTGGGCAAGTAACTTTACCTCTCTGGACTTGTGATAATAAAAGTTCCTACCTCATGTTATGGTTTTGAGGATTTGCTAAGAAAGTA